ACCCCCCAGGGATAGCAAGCATCCAGAGACACGTGGGGACAGCTCCAGCACCAAACGGCTTCTGACCAATGAGCAGAGACGGCAAACAGCAAATGCGTTACCGTGGCTTTCACGTGTCATGAAGGTGATGCTGTAACCTGAGCCTCAGAGCTCATTTTATTTGTGAATTCCTATCATCTCTAGATGGGTGGACTGAAAGCCACCTCTTTCGCTTGCAGCTAGGTAGAGGGGAGTGCAAGAGGGCAAATGAAAACCAGAAGTAGGGTTGGGCGCAATGCCTCACGCCTGTAATCCCAGCACTTTGGGAGGCTGATGTGGGCGGATTACCTGAGGTCAGGAGTTTGAGACCAGCCTGGCCAACATGGTGAAACCTCGTCTCTACTAAAAATACAAAAATCAGCTGGGTGTGGTGGCACATGCCTGTAATCTCAGCTATTCAGGAGGCTGAGGCAGGAGAATTGCTTGAGCCTGGGAGACAGAGGTTGCAGTGAGCAGAGATCGCGCCACTGCACTCCAGCCTGGCCGACAGAGCGAGACTCTGTCTCAAAAAAAAAAAAAAAAAAAAAAAAAAAGAAAAGAAAAGAAAAAGAAAAAGAAAAGGAAAAAGAAAACCAGAAGTAGGAGCAGCCTGAAGAAATGACAGGGAGTTGATTTCCCACTGGGAGCCCTCTCAAAGCCCACACACCCGCCTGCCTGGGGTAACAGTATCTCCTCGGACATCCTGCACCCTCCCATGCTCCCCCCTCCCTACAGTAGTGAAAGACCTAGGCAGGATGACCCCAGCTCCTCTGTGAGAATTTCACACCCTAGTGTGAAGTCATAGCCTTGTAACTTTCCCTTTAAGAACTGTCAGAGCTGGGGAGGCTGGCCAAGCTCAGGCTGGAGGTGGGGACAGAGGGAAGAAAGAAAAAAAAAAAAGAGAGAGAGGCAGGAAAAGTTTTTTCAGAGGAAAATGCAGGGTTTGTCCTTCACCCTGACGTCAGATCTTGCTTTAATAAAACCCCCCAAGGGCTGCGGAAGAGGCATATCTGGTGCTCCTGATGGGCCGGCCAGTCTGGGCCCAGCTCCCCCGAGAGGTGGTCGGATCCTCTGGGCTGCTCGGTCGATGCCTGTGCCACTGACGTCCAGGCATGAGGTGGTTCCTGCCCTGGACGCTGGCAGCAGTGACAGCAGCAGCCGCCAGCACCGTCCTGGCCACGGTGAGTCCTGCCTGGAGGGGCTCAGAGGGAGAAGCCCCCCTTTCCCTCTGCCCTCCCCCCGCAGGCCCTCTCTCCAGCCCCTACGACCATGGACTTTACCCCAGCTCCACTGGAGGACACCTCCTCACGCCCCCAATTCTGCAAGTGGCCATGTGAGTGCCCGCCATCCCCACCCCGCTGCCCGCTGGGGGTCAGCCTCATCACAGATGGCTGTGAGTGCTGTAAGATGTGCGCTCAGCAGCTTGGGGACAACTGCACGGAGGCTGCCATCTGTGACCCCCACCGGGGCCTCTACTGTGACTACAGCGGGGACCGCCCGAGGTACGCAATAGGAGTGTGTGCACGTAAGTGAGTCCTCCATACCTTCTGACCAGCCCACTGGGCCTGACCGGCCACCTGTGTTTGCAGAGGTGGTCGGTGTGGGCTGCGTCCTGGATGGGGTGCGCTACAACAACGGCCAGTCCTTCCAGCCTAACTGCAAGTACAACTGCACGTGCATCGACGGCGCGGTGGGCTGCACACCACTGTGCCTCCGAGTGCGCCCCCCGCGTCTCTGGTGCCCCCACCCGCGGCGCGTGAGCATACCTGGCCACTGCTGTGAGCAGTGGGTATGTGAGGACGACGCCAAGAGGCCACGCAAGACCGCACCCCGTGACACAGGAGCCTTCGGTGGGTGTGGGCCCGAGTGGGCTGGGGGTGGGAGATTCATGCAGATTCTGTTCCCCACACACAGATGCTGTGGGTGAGGTGGAGGCATGGCACAGGAACTGCATAGCCTACACAAGCCCCTGGAGCCCTTGCTCCACCAGCTGCGGCCTGGGGGTCTCCACTCGGATCTCCAATGTTAACGCCCAGTGCTGGCCTGAGCAAGAGAGCCGCCTCTGCAACTTGCGGCCATGCGATGTGGACATCCATACACTCATTAAGGTGGGTCCAGAGCAGGTGTGGATGTCTAGACTCTCCCACTGAAAGCTCCTTTCCTTTCCTTCAGGCAGGGAAGAAGTGTCTGGCTGTGTACCAGCCAGAGGCATCCATGAACTTCACACTTGCGGGCTGCATCAGCACACGCTCCTATCAACCCAAGTACTGTGGAGTTTGCATGGACAATAGGTGCTGCATCCCCTACAAGTCTAAGACTATCGACGTGTCCTTCCAGTGTCCTGATGGGCTTGGCTTCTCCCGCCAGGTCCTATGGATTAATGCCTGCTTCTGTAACCTGAGCTGTAGGAATCCCAATGACATCTTTGCTGACTTGGAATCCTACCCTGACTTCTCAGAAATTGCCAACTAGGCAGGCACAAATCTTGGGTCTTGGGGACTAACCCAATGCCTGTGAAGCAGTCAGCCCTTATGGCCAATAACTTTTCACCAATGAGCCTTAGTTACCCTGATCTGGACCCTTGGCCTCCATTTCTGTCTCTAACCATTCAAATGACGCCTGATGGTGCTGCTCAGGCCCATGCTATGAGTTTTCTCCTTGATATCATTCAGCATCTACTCTAAAGAAAAATGCCTGTCTCTAGCTGTTCTGGACTACACCCAAGCCTGATCCAGCCTTTCCAAGTCACTAGAAGTCCTGCTGGATCTTGCCTAAATCCCAAGAAATGGAATCAGGTAGACTTTTAATATCACTAATTTCTTCTTTAGATGCCAAACCACAAGACTCTTTGGGTCCATTCAGATGAATAGATGGAATTTGGAACAATAGAATAATCTATTATTTGGAGCCTGCCAAGAGGTACTGTAATGGGTAATTCTGACGTCAGCGCACCAAAACTATCCTGATTCCAAATATGTATGCACCTCAAGGTCATCAAACATTTGCCAAGTGAGTTGAATAGTTGCTTAATTTTGATTTTTAATGGAAAGTTGTATCCATTAACCTGGGCATTGTTGAGGTTAAGTTTCTCTTCACCCCTACACTGTGAAGGGTACAGATTAGGTTTGTCCCAGTCAGAAATAAAATTTGATAAACATTCCTGTTGATGGGAAAAGCCCCCAGTTAATACTCCAGAGACAGGGAAAGGTCAGCCCGTTTCAGAAGGACCAATTGACTCTCACACTGAATCAGCTGCTGACTGGCAGGGCTTTGGGCAGTTGGCCAGGCTCTTCCTTGAATCTTCTCCCTTGTCCTGCTTGGGGTTCATAGGAATTGGTAAGGCCTCTGGACTGGCCTGTCTGGCCCCTGAGAGTGGTGCCCTGGAACACTCCTCTACTCTTACAGAGCCTTGAGAGACCCAGCTGCAGACCATGCCAGACCCACTGAAATGACCAAGACAGGTTCAGGTAGGGGTGTGGGTCAAACCAAGAAGTGGGTGCCCTTGGTAGCAGCCTGGGGTGACCTCTAGAGCTGGAGGCTGTGGGACTCCAGGGGCCCCCGTGTTCAGGACACATCTATTGCAGAGACTCATTTCACAGCCTTTCGTTCTGCTGACCAAATGGCCAGTTTTCTGGTAGGAAGATGGAGGTTTACCGGTTGTTTAGAAACAGAAATAGACTTAATAAAGGTTTAAAGCTGAAGAGGTTGAAGCTAAAAGGAAAAGGTTGTTGTTAATGAATATCAGGCTATTATTTATTGTATTAGGAAAATATAATATTTACTGTTAGAATTCTTTTATTTAGGGCCTTTTCTGTGCCAGACATTGCTCTCAGTGCTTTGCATGTATTAGCTCACTGAATCTTCACGACAATGTTGAGAAGTTCCCATTATTATTTCTGTTCTTACAAATGTGAAACGGAAGCTCATAGAGGTGAGAAAACTCAACCAGAGTCACCCAGTTGGTGACTGGGAAAGTTAGGATTCAGATCGAAATTGGACTGTCTTTATAACCCATATTTTCCCCCTGTTTTTAGAGCTTCCAAATGTGTCAGAATAGGAAAACATTGCAATAAATGGCTTGATTTTTTAATGTCATTTTTCCCTCTTATAGTCTTTCTAGCTCCTTTTCAAAAGACGAGAATATCTGATTTTCTGATAATTTAGGTGCTTAAGCATCCAAAATACATGGGACACACAAAAATCCAGGAATCCCCTGTAGCTTATTCCCTCTTTCCCATCGGAACCAGCTCTCATCACACATTTAAAAGATGATTCTGTTTACCCAATGCTGCATATTGAATGTTGTGTAGTTATTCACAGGGAATTCTGTGCAGTGTGCAGAGAGATTCCTAAACGGGAAAAGGACTGGGAATACATCCTCCTTACTGTGACCTCCCCAAAACCTAGTCCAGTGCAAGGTATACAGTGGTGCTCATTAAATACTTGATGAATACAGGAAGCTGTGCATGTGTTCCTACTTTTATTCGAAGCTCTCTTCTTCCAAAGCTACATGAAAATAGAATTTTAACAGTCAAAATTTTATATTAAGTGCCTTAGCAAAAGAGACATTTAATATTTCAAAGAAATGCATATGTATGTATACATATATTTGTGTATGCGTATGCAAGAATTCTTGTATAAAGAGAATTCACTCCATGAATGATCTCTTCTGTAAGTCAGTGTGAATCATGTTAGATTTTCTGAGAGTGAAAACACCTGCCATCTACAAATTACAAGGCTGGATAACAGCTCACTCCATTTGAAATTCAGTGGAAACCCAAGAGCTAGGTTCTTACTGAATTTGCATCTCAATTTGGGAAACTGAACTTAGCTTTCAAAGATCATAGGAAGTCTGGTTGGAGAAACTAGGGATTATTCTGGCAATGGGTGCAGGAAGGTGGTCAGAATAACCCAGTCGCCATTGGTTTTGAGAAACGGAACTATCTTATGCAGAGCCCGGAGGGCAAGTCTCAGACCCATGGGTTGAAGCCATGGAGAAGGAAATTTGGATCCAATGTAATGAAGCGCTTTCTAAGTCAGAATTTCCCTGCAATGGTGTGGCCTGATTCAATAAAAATTAAGAATAATAAATATAATGGAAAAAAATCTCCACTGATTGAGTGTTTACTTGGTGCCAAGCACTATGCTAAGTTGTTCATTATTTTATTTAATTGTTACAGCAATTTTGAGTATGCATCTTTCACTATTTTATAAGTGGAAAAGAGAAGTGCCCCCAAAAAGTTAGAGCTCAAACAGCAGCTTATTCTACCAGCCCCTGCTCTTGCGGAGGCCTCTGGAAAAGACCTGAATGACACCTATTGGAGAATTACATCTACAAGGGGCTTCAAACAGACCAAATAGATCATCACCTCTGTGGTCCCTTGTTAACTATATGTTCTGAGACAAAGGAAAGCTACCCTAAGGGTTAGTTAACCTTTGCTGAGGAAATTTACATTCATACTTAGAGTGAATTACTCAGGTGTGCTTAGGTGTGCAAAAGGGAAGGAGACCTGAATTCACCAAGTTAAATCTTGCTAAACCTTATCATAAGCATTTTTTGAGCGCTTAGCATACACCAAGCCTTGTGGAAGGTGCTTTCCTGCCATATCTCATTTAATCCTCACAGCAAACCTATAGAATATGGCATTATCATCTGAGTCTCACAGAAGTTTAGTCGTGTACTCAAGGTCTTACCAGCTAGTGAACAGCAGACCAAGACTGGAAACCCAGGATAGTCTGATACCTGAGCCATCTCTTCTTGTGCTACGCCTAGTTATTCTGTCCCCCAAATCAAAAGGCATGACCTTTATAAGAGGCGCTTTACTGACAATAGCTGCAATTTTAACTTTGAAAATGATTCAGAATTATCAAAGATAGTAGATTCGAATGACATGATTGTCTATAATCTCGCTAGCCTTGTACTGTGTGTGCATAGCAATTACAGGGAAGTAATCTAGCTCCTGACTATTATGTTGAACTATGTCGCTGCTTTTTACAAACTTGTCTTGATCCAAAGCAGTCACAATGATAACCCTGCATATCTGGGAATCATAAGTCAACTATGTATCCCTGTGTGTGTATATATATGTATGTATGTATCTATTTTCAAACTGTGATTTAATATTTAAATATTCCTACTGCCATTTTTGTGACTGAAAAACTACACATGAGGAAACGTCTTAGAATTTTCCAATAGAGGAAAAATAACACTTGGGCAATCTGTCATGTTTCACAACAGTTCTCATTTTTCTCATGATTTGTGTAGCGTGGAATGTGTTTGCTCAATGTGAAGGGTTTTCATTGCTCAATTTCTCTGTGTAAGTCTTTTCCTTAAGGTAATAAACCATCAGCAAAGTCACATACTGGAGTTGGTGGCTTTTCTTGTACAGGCAGTTGTTATGAGACAATGATGGAGCATTGAGCATGTTCAATAAATGTGCAGATGGTGGAAACGAGGTCCCAGATACTTTATATACTGAAATTA